GCACACCCTGAGCTCGAACGAGGGACACCAGGGTCCCTGGGTCCCAGTGCAGGGACTGATGGGAAGACACTTTCGTCTGTGGGGCACCCAGGCCGTGCTTCTCCGCAGCGAAGTTTTTCTTTTTTTCTCTGCCCCAGGTGCCTCACCTTCTCCTTAGGGGCTTTCTGCCCACCTTGGGGTACCCCTACTGTCCTGAGGCATACCCCATGGTCAAACCAGGGATGCCAGGGTCCCCAGGGCCCAGCAAAGGGGCTGATGGGATGGCACTTTCATCCGTGGGGGGCCCAGGCACTGCTTCTCGGCTGAGCGTTTTTTTTTCTCTGCCTCAGGTGCCTCACCTTCCCCTCATGGACCTTTTGTTCGCTTTGTGGTACCCCAAGCTGACCCGAGGCACACCCTGGGCTCAAACCAGGGTCGTCAGGGTCCACCAGGCCCAGCATAGGGCCTGATGGGAAGGCACTTTCATCCGTGGGGGACCCAGGTCCCGCTTCTCTGAGACGCGGTCCTCTTTTTTTTTTTTCTGCCCCTGGTGCCTCACCTCTCCTCCCACAAACTTCAACTTCCACTCATGGGCCTTCTGTCCAAGTTGGGGTACCCCTAGTCGCCTGAGGCACACACTGGGCGTGAACCAGGGATGCCAGGGTCCCTGGGGCCCAGCGCAAGGGCTGATGGGAAAAAACTTTCATCCCTGGATGACCCAGACACCGCTTCGCGGCGCATTTTTTTTTCTTCTTTGCCCCAGGTGTCTCACCTTCCCCTCATGGGCCTTCTGCCTCTCTGCGCCTTTCGCCAGCGCTGTGGGCCTCTCTGCACCTGCGCCGGCGCTGTGCGCCTTTGCGAGGGCGGAGCTGCGTTCTTCCCAGCACAGACAAGGAGAGCATCGCCAGGGCGGAGCTGAGTTCTCCTCTGCACAGACTTCAGAGATACAGCGAAGGCGGAGCAGTGTTCTCCTCAGCACAGACCCAGGCGGGCCGGGGGCACTGCGAGGGCGGAGCTGCGTTCAGCTCAGCACAGACCCGGGGGACACCGCTAAGGCAGAGCAGCGTTCTCAGCACAGACCTTTGGGGCACTGCCTCGCTTTGGGACAACTCGGGACCGCATAGACGGTGAATAAAATCCTTCCCTTTTGCAGCCCTGAACCTTTCAATTTCTTACTACTTTTTTGCACAGGGATCATGGCACAAGTTGCAGTTTCCACCCTGCCCATGGAAGATGAGGAGTCCATGGAAGATGAGGAGTCTGTTGAAGATTATTCCGTGGAGAGCAGGATGGTGGTGACATTTCTCATATCAGCTCTCGAGTCCACGGTGAGACCTTCTGTTCTAACATGATATAATTGTAAATGGAAACTAATTCTTGATATTACCTTAGCAGTGTGTCCCCCAGAAAGTGTCAGAGCCTTTACGTGGACCTTCTCATGAAAACGGAAACAGAATAGTCAATGGAAAAGGAGAAGGTGAGAACCGTATTTTATTTAAAAAGTCATTTATAATTGATGACATATCCCCTTTGCTTTGTAGGGCCTCCTGCAAAACATCCTTCCTTGAAGATAATTAATTATGTATATTTTTGAATCACTAATTATGAATCGTTTTCTTTTAAAACCCATTCAGCCTAGCACTGAAGTGGAAGATCCTGCTGTGAAAGGAGCAGTACAAAGAAAGAAAGTACAGACATTGAGAGCAGGTACATTTGATGTAATACTGGAAATAAAGTACCATTTGAACTAAATCAATGACTTTGTCAACAGAACAAACCTTACCAGTGGCTTTAGAGGAAGAGCAAGAAAGGTGTGAAAGAAGTGAAAAGAAGCAATCACAGGTATATGAAAATTTAAGTTCTTGTTTAATATTAATAATTATTATTCATATTACTTTTGTTAAAGGTCAAAGAAGGAAATAATACAAACAAAAGTGAAAAAATACAACTATCAGAAAATGTATGTCATAGTACATCTGCTGCTGCTGCTGACAGATTAACCCAACAAAGAAATATTGGGAAAACCTATCCTCAGCCTTTTACCAAGAAGCTGAAGGAAGAGCATCATAGGTAAGTAAGCCTATAGCAGTGTTTATTTATTTATGAGTTTTAAGATAAATGTCTTTATCTGCAGATGCATCTTAAGATAAGAAAATAAAGAAAAAACAAATGTTAATATGCTGTACAAAAAAATAGAGAAGAATT